CAAGATACCACAAACTGGCCTGGCGCAGTGGCTCACGCCTGTAATCCCAGCACTTTGGGAGGCCTAGGCGGGTGGATTACCTGAGGTCGAGTCAGAGACCAGCCTGGCCACCAAGGTAAAACCCCTGAAAACACGTGTTAGCAAACGTACCTTGTTAGTATCTACATTAAGAAAAAAAAAAAAAAAAAAAACCTTGAAATTCAGGCAATGTAAACAGGTTAAAGATTAACACCGAAACATCATGAGTGTACTGTGTAGTGGTGAAGCAGCTGAAAACGGACTCGTGTCATCTTTTTATGATTGTTGAAGTGGCTCTGAAAAGAGCCTTTGTTTTTATGCGCTTTTCAACTCGGTCTTTACTTAGTCTTGTGGTGGCTCTCAGTTTTCTTTGGCAGCAGCACGGCCTGGATGTTGGGCAGGACGCCACCCTGTGCGATGGTGACTTTGCCCAGAAGCTTGTTGAGCTCCTCATCGTTGCGGATGGCCAGCTGGAGGTGACGCGGGATGATGCGAGTCTTCTTGTTGTCGCGGGCCGCGTTGCCAGCCAGCTCCAGGATCTCGGCGGTCAGGTACTCCAGCACCGCCGCCAGGTACACCGGCGCTCCAGCACCGACCCGCTCCGCATAGTTGCCTTTGCGGAGCAGGCGATGCACTCGGCCTACGGGAAACTGAAGCCCGGCCCGAGAAGAGCGGGTCTTGGCCTTGGCGCGAGCTTTGCCTCCCTGCTTACCACGCCCAGACATGGCAAAAGGTCTATTACCTTTACGGTCAAGAAAGACTGAAATGAAATTGGAAAAACGTACATTTTATAGCCTCTACTGGGCGCGAAAAGGAAGCTGTGCGATTGGCTTACGTTTTATTTTTATTTAGACCAATAGGACTCGAGTATGCAGGATACCTATTTTGATTGGGCAAAACTGGCATCTGACGTCATCCACGGATAATCACCAATCAGCACTGACCTATTCTACTCCTAATTTGCATAATAACATTTAAATAAAGAGGACGAAACAGCCCTAAGGTTGTCTTTTATTTTGTTTTCCACCATGCCTGAACCAGTCAAATCTGCTCCAGTCCCTAAAAAAGGCTCCAAGAAGGCCATTAACAAGGCTCAGAAGAAGGATGGAAAGAAGCGCAAACGCAGCCGCAAGGAGAGCTACTCTGTGTATGTGTACAAGGTGCTGAAGCAGGTCCACCCCGACACCGGCATCTCTTCCAAGGCTATGGGAATCATGAACTCCTTCGTCAACGACATCTTTGAGCGTATCGCCGGAGAAGCGTCACGCCTGGCGCATTACAACAAGCGCTCGACCATCACTTCGAGGGAGATCCAGACGGCCGTGCGCCTACTGCTACCCGGGGAATTGGCCAAGCACGCCGTGTCCGAGGGCACCAAGGCCGTCACCAAGTATACCAGCTCCAAGTGAGCCTCTCGCTGCAGTAACAGTTCCGCCGTGACCCACACCCCAAAGGCTCTTTTCAGAGCCGTCCACGTTTCTCAAGAAAGAGCCAGTTCACTGTTAA